CCTGACTTTTGCACCTAGTAACTGCACCTTTAGCAAGTCACATGACCTTTCTTTAAGCATCCTCTCGATAGAAAAGCTTTCCTAAACAGAGTTCCTTGTTATTCTATATCATAGCCACTTTTCCATCTTTTTCCTCCTACTAAATGCTAATTCAATGTATTACTTAATGTTTCCTCTTCTATTTCCTTCACTAGAACGTAAGCTCCCACAGCACAGGACCTTGCCAATCTTGATCACGGTTCTATTTCTAGCACTTAAGTACACTGCCTGTCTCACGGTTGGTGCTTAATATTTACTAAATGAAGCAAGCCGCTTCTCCACTCGAAGACTTAGTTTCTTTTTCCTTCCTAGAATGGGTACAATTTGTCGTCTCACGAGGTCGTTGTGAGTCTTAAATAAGACAATTTTGGTGACAGCTCAGAATATGGCTTTTTGAGGAAAGGTAAAGGGTAATAAAAGATCAAGACGGCACGGGACTATCAAAATGCTTTGCGTTTGCAATAGCAACAATCCTTTAGACTACCAGAGTTCACAAAACGCGGTTACATTTGTCTTTCCAGCTGAGCTGCAATAACTCTGGAAGCCAGAAATAGTCATCTGGGGAAAGTGCAATCCAGAGAAGAAGAGACACCTGATCCTAACAGCAAGCGGTGGGGTCATGCCTGGAACCCTGGCTTCCCGATTTCTGGCTGCGAATTCCTACAGGCGAAGGGTCATTACTCGGATTGTTATTTCCGGGCCAGCGACAGGACAATCCGGGGCGGGGCCTGAGATGCAGTCCTGCGAGGGCGGCCTCCTGTAAGACCTCTTAGCGGGCCCATCGCTGAGGTGCAGGGACATGTCGCGGCCGAACTCACCTCGTGGCCTCGGCGTGGTGCTCTCAGCTCATGCCCGGAAACCAGGTCCCGACGCCGCGGTCAGACGGACCTCTAGACGCGTCCGCCTCAATGCCGCCAGCTGCCAGGCCGCCCGTGACGCGTTAAGCCTGCGCCGCCTCCTGGCTTCGTGACGTCACGACGTCCGCGCAGCTGCGGTCGCCGCCGTCGCACGAGTCTTTCCTTAGTAACCTGGGCGATAGCTGGTGAGTGTCCTTGACAGGGCCTCGAGGGGCGCGTGTGGTCTGGGTGCCAGAGACCCTTACTCAGGGACCTCTGGGGGACCTCAGGGGACCAGACTACCGTCCCCGACCCGTTCGAGTCCAGCTTGACCTTTAAGGCTGAGGGCGGGACCTGTGGCATTGGAGCGAGTCTCATGGGGTGGGGGCGGGGCTCCTTTTACCAGCTAGGAATTTAGGGGATGCTGGAGGAACTTACTAAAGAGTAGCCGCACACTTGACGGGAACGTTTGAGTTTCAGAACAATCCCATAGGAGTAGATATTATTATCTCCCATAATGAAGAAACGGAAGCTCACATAGGTAATTTTACCAGGGTCACGCGGTCAGAAAGTTGACAAATAGTATTGTCATTTACGTTTTACAGATGAGACGGAAGTCCTGAGAGTTTGACCGATTTAAGGTCACGTGCCTAGGAAGTGCTGGAACCAAGACTCGGAGTTTTCTCTAAGTTTAGTGCCTTTATTTTGTTTTAAACCACACTGTTGCATTTCCCCCCATTTTGGAAAGCTTTATAGTTGGAAAGAATGAAAACCTGATCTGACCCCTTCATTTTATGGTTGAAACAAAATCTACGTAGGAGAAATCACTTGGTACAAGTCACAAGTCAGTGGTAGAGCTGCCGCAAATGCTTTTTGAATACGTGTGATTATGAATCTAAATGGCAGATGGCAGGGAGTGATAAGGTAGGCATACTGGAATCCAGATCTCTTAACTCCTTAGATCTGCTTTTTGTCTTATTCTTTTTAGTGGATGTTTCCAAGGATTGTCTTCAGTCATGGCCTTGGGATTAAAGTGCTTCCGCATGGTCCACCCTACCTTTCGCAATTATCTTGCAGCCTCTATCAGACCCGTTTCAGAAGTTACACTGAAGACAGTGCATGAAAGACAACATGGCCATAGGCAATACATGGCCTATTCAGCTGTACCAGTCCGCCATTTTGCTACCAAGAAAGCCAAAGGTAGAGACATGTGACGTTCTCTCCTACTTCACGTTGTTTTATTCACTGAATGTTCACTTTTTAGCCAAAGGGAAAGGACAGTCCCAAACCAGAGTGAATATTAATGCTGCCTTGGTTGAGGATATAATCAACTTGGAAGAGGTGAATGAAGAAATGAAGTCTGTGATAGAAGCTCTCAAGGATAATTTCAATAAGACTCTCAATATAAGGACCTCACCAGGTTAGTGACTGAACCAATGTTCTGGGGAGGGAGGAATTCTAAAACTCTGTAATTTTTCTTTTAGGATCCCTTGACAAGATTGCTGTGGTAACTGCTGACGGGAAGCTTGCTTTAAACCAGATTAGCCAGATCTCCATGAAGTCGCCACAGCTGATTTTGGTGAATATGGCCAGCTTCCCAGAGGTAAGATGGCCTTGCTAAAATCTCTCTCCGTGTAATTCTGTTTACCTTTTGATCTGGTTTTCAGTGTACAGCTGCAGCTATCAAGGCTATAAGAGAAAGTGGAATGAATCTGAACCCAGAAGTGGAAGGGACGCTAATTCGGGTACCCATTCCCCAGTAAGTTTGGCTGAAATTCACATATTTTGATGGATTTTGTTGAATGTCTTTTGTCTTTTATCAGAGTAACCAGAGAGCACAGAGAAATGCTGGTGAAACTGGCCAAACAGAACACCAACAAGGCCAAAGACTCTTTACGGAAGGTTCGCACCAACTCAATGAACAAGCTGAAGAAATCCAAGGATACAGTCTCAGAGGACACCATTAGGCTAATAGAGAAACAGGTACTATTGCCAGCAATGTAGTAGTGTCTGTGTAATCAGGCTGTCTCATTTTGTGTTCTTGCAGATCAGCCAAATGGCCGATGACACAGTGGCAGAACTGGACAGGCATCTGGCAGTGAAGACCAAAGAACTCCTTGGATGAAAGTCCACTGGGGCCAGCAATACTCCAGAGCCCAGTTTCTGCTGGATCCCATGGGTGGCACATTGGGACTTCTCTCCCTCCCCCATCTACACAGAAGACTGTCACCATGCTGACAGAAGCCTGTCCTTGTAAGGCCCAGCCTTCCAGGGGAACACTCAGACATGTTCATTCTCTTCCTGCTTCTGCTCTGGGCCGGTGGGTGGCTCTCAGAAAATACTTGCTGCTGGCAAAAGGCCTGTACTCAGGCATTTGCTTTGACTTGATGTTGCCAAGGGACTGAGGCCATTGGCAGGCTTAGTACCACCTGCTCCTCATCTTAGGAGTCTCCTTTTCAAATAATTAGGCTCTGTTCCCATTTTAAAACTCTGATATTGGCCTTCACCTGTGACTGGACACTTTACTAGAGGCCCATTTTCACTAAACAATAAAATCTAAATAAATTGGAAGGAATAACAACCACAAAGGAAAGAATAGAGTTGGTCTGGATTGATGATCACTGAGGATCTGTATGTGAGGCACCCATAACAGTAGTTTTGCCTGTGAGTCGTCTTCACACATGCTGTTTTCTCTGCCTGGCTCTCTCTTCCCCTCCTTACCTGGCCAGTCCTGTTTATCATCAGGCCTTGTCTTGGATATCACGTCCTCTGGGAAGTCTTCTTTTCCCCTCTAACCTAGGACCCTCATTACCGGCTCTCATAGCACAGTCTACTGCTTTGTACGAATTCTAAGTATTCTTGTTGCACTTAATTAGCCTGTATATCCTCAGAACTTTGTGTAATGCCTGGAGCATAGTAGGCAGTCATATGTTGTATCGTGAATAAATTGCACATAGTAGCTACCCAGCAAATGCTGACTTCTTTTCTTTCTAGTCTTAACACTCCCTTTCTATCATTTTCCACTCTTGTACTTGTTCTCAACATTTACTTGGTAGTGACATACCTTTCCTGCAGGGCCTGCCCATTGTTGACAGACAAGTAGTTTATTGTGGCTTATCTTCGGATACTGGGTTATTAGGTTTTTTTCCCTCCAATTATTTTTTATTCATTCATTCATTCCTAATATAGCCATTATGAGTTAGGTATAGTTCTAGGCATTATTTATAATCTTGACAGTAAACTTAAGAGATGTGTATTATCTTCATTTACAAATAGGAAAACTAAGTCTTGACAGTATTAGGTAATTTGCCCAAAGTAACAAAGCAAAGCTGATCAGTGGTAGAAGGTTTTCATGATTCATTGTCAGCGTCATTTACATAGAGGTGAAGTTTCTTGTGCAGGGTTACACACCTAGCAAGTAGCAGAGCTGGCATTCAAATTGAGGCCTGATGTGCTAATGTAAAAGGAAAAAAACAAACTTTTTTTCCTTTTGTACTTTCACACTCAACATGGAACACTTCTGTGACAAGGTGTGTGAGTTTGTTTCCCCCACACACCAAGCAATTCTCCAGCAGACACCAACTGGGTATCCTATAATTCAATTCATTTCTGACATTACCTGGAAATAGTGTCAGATCCCACAGGTTGAGGGCTCCATCTCCCAAGACTGCCAACACTTTTGATGCCAGTCATGAGTCTGGGCCACCCATACTCCTGACTGACCAACTACAAACTAGAGTCCTTGATTTCCTTTGGTTCAGTTAATTTCCTAGGACAGCTCACACAACTCAGGGAAACACGTTCACTGGTTTATTATAAAAGATACAGCTGAACAGCCCAATGAAGGAGGTACACAGGGCAAGGTTGAGGGAGAGGGAGAGGGTGTGGAGCTTCCATGCCTTCTCTGGGCTCACACTCTCTCAGCACCTCACCAATCTGGAAGGAACCACTGTGTCCTGCTGCCTTCATTAGCATTTAGTGAGCACCAATTGTTTGTCAGGTGCTGAACTATGTACTGGCAATACAAAAATGGGAAAGATATGACCCCTGTTTTGGGGGGGTACATAGTGCACTGAACTAAATTGCTGTCTATAATAATCTATTGGGTGGAAAAGTAGGAAGTTCATTCCAGTTCTGCAAGGTGTCTGCTTTCAGAATGGAGCCCACTTTGGTGGTGGCAAGGCCTGGCTGAGTTCTTTCAAAGCAACATCCAACTTCTCTTTGCTCTTTGACTTCCTCCAGATTCTCTCCTGTGCTGGAGGTAATAAGGGTTGCACTTCCCTCTTTACTTACACTGGTGAAACATGCAGTGAGGATTCAAGGTCAAAATTGGGTCAAAGTTAAACTAACACAGTCTCCTGCCCCACTTACCTGTCCTCTAACCCCATCCACCAGCCCTAAGTGGTCATCACATGATCAGAAGTCAGCTGGGGGAAGAGCAGGGATAGATAGAGCAATTAAGGAGCCTCTTTTGGGGTAAGCCACATGACAGGGGCTTTGCAACAGTCTTTCATGAGTGGCCGAAATCCCCCACTCACTGCAAATGTGCTTCTCAAAGATGCAGGATTTTTTAATAAACAGAGGAAATGATAAATTATGTTGTAATTCCACTCCAAAGGCATTTGGTTCTTAACAGCCAAATCCTCTGTAGTCTTTAAATAAACAAAAACTTATTTGGTGAACAGACAGGGAGGAAAATGAAAGATTTTCTGTACTTGGGTTCCACATGTCAACAATTTCTCTCCTGTGTGTATGTTGGCCAAAGCTGTATCATGATAAATGAATAAAGGAAAACCTCGAGCCCAGGGCAGTCAGACAGCTCAGCAAATGGCTTTCAGATGATTACTCAATTTCAGTTGACATTTATCAAAGAGTTTCTCTGTGACTCTGTGTCAGGGCTGTAGTGGTGACAGGGACAAGAATGAGACTACCTGTTTGGATGTGCTGAGAATGAGTAATGCTGGAGCAATTCATTCTCCATCTCTTCTCTCCTACAGCCTCTCTCAAAAAGAAACACTGGGTATGGAAATTCTCACACTTGCCAGAAGAATTAACCACCTCTTCTATTCAGTTTAATGACTTTCAAAGTCCTATGAAATATTCAGGCCAGAGAGAATTTGAGAATTTTTTTCCTGTCTGGTGTGTGTGTGTGTGTGTGTGTGTGTGTGTGTGTGTGTGTGTGTGTGTGTGTGTTGGAAATTACAAAATAAGTTGGAATGCAGAAAGTTAAAAAAAAAATCTCACCAGGCCCTACTCCTTTAAAATTAGGTATATATCTTTCCAGACCTCCTTTCTCTGTGCATATATGTGTGTGTGTGTGTGTGTGTTCGTTTCATTTTGTTTTGCCTTTGAGACAGTGTCTCACTCTGTCGCCCATCATGCAGTGGCACAATCATAGCTCACTGCAGCCTTGAACTCTTTGGCTCATGCAATTCTCCCACCTCAGCCTCCTGAGTAGCTGGGACTGCAGCTATGCACCACCACACCTGGCTTTTTTTTTTTTGCTTTGTTTCCTAGGCTGGTCTCAAACACCTGGCCTCAAGCGGTCCTTCTGCCTCAGCCTCCCAAAGCGCTGGGATTACAAGTGTGAGCCACTCTGCCTGGCCATATATAATTTTTTTTTTTTTTTTTTTGCAATGGAGTCTTGCTCTGTCGCCCACGCTGGAGTGCATTGGCGCAATCTCGGCTCACTGCAACCTCTGCCTCCCTGGTTCAAGCAGTTTTCCCTGCTTCAGCCTCCTGAGTAGCTGGGATTACAGGCGCCCGCCACCACACCCAGCTAATTTTTTATTTTTTTTTAGTAGAGATGGGGTTTCACCATGTTGGCCAGGCTGGTCTTGAACTCCTGACTCAGGTGATCCACCTGTCTCAGCCTCCCAAATTGCTGGGATTACAGGCATGAACCACTGCGCCCGGCCATATAATTTTTTAGAAGGAGAGAGGGGAACTATTCATATTCTGATGTTTGCTTTTTTTTCTTACCCTGTAACAATCATGGTCATCTGTCCATGTGTGTACATAATAGATACAATTTATTATTTCATTGTGATACAGTATTCCATAATATGGGTCTACCATAACTTAATTCACTATTAGCCCATGACACTATTTAAAAATTATTTCACATGCATTGGAGAATGTTTAAAGATGATTTTTTTTTTTAAGAAAAAAGAAAGGCCCCTATTCTAAGATTATCTGATAAGGTCTGCTCTTTCTCCTTCAACCTCAGGCTAACATTTATTGAATGCCTACAGTCGGCCAGGTTCCATGCTAGACCCTTTACACGTGTTCCCACATTGAAACTTCTGATGAATCCTTGTTAATGTAGGTGTTATGATTATCTGTGTTTTTCTGTGAAAAAAACAGGTTCAGAAAGGATATTTAACTTGCCCAAGGTCACACAGGTAGTAAGTGCTAGAATGAAATTTCAAACCCACATCTGACCTTGAAGTAGGTCCTTAATCAGTGTGCTTTGGTTCCCAAGTCTTCGCTGAACACTTACTCAAAAGGGACCTCGCGCTGTTCTGGACCTGGACGGTGATGTGAGAGAAGCAGAAGTCTTGCTTTCATAAAACACATAGCAAGCTGTTCCTAATTAATGACTGCAAGTAAAATAGCATAGTACCTGGCACATTGTAAACACCAAAGAAATGGTAGCTCTTATGGAGACAGTAAAGATTACATATTAATCCCCCACCTGTTTGGCCAACTTCTCTAGAATATGTCAGAGAGCAAGCAAAATGTTCACCAAGCAGTGAATAATGATAATAATAACAACAATAACAGTATTGACAGATCAGTAACTAATATTTGCTTGGTGCTTTTTAGTTTTCAAACTGCTTCTACATTCTTTGTTGCATTGAAACCACTCAGTGAAACTTTGCGGTTAGACAAAGAGTGATCATAAAAGCTTGTATCCTCAAAAGCCACTTTGAGGCTTTCTTTTGCCCTAATAGACGGTCATTTTTCATGATGTGCATTTGAAATGATATGTTCCCTATTTTGGGGGTACAAATTTTGATATGTATGCAGGAAATGTAGCTTATAGAGTATGTTGTTTAGGTTTTCCATTATTTTTTGACCCTTTGATGAGTCTTGGACTGAAAGTGGTGTGTTTCAGACCCCTGCTATTAACATTTCTGTTCCTTCTTGCATTTTCTGCTTTATGAAAATGGATTCTGCTTTGTGAAAGTACTGCTGTGTTGTTTTATACATAGCGCTCCAGACGCTTACATCTTCTTTATTTCATTCAGTGCTCTTAGTCTGAATTTTATCTTGTTGTATATCAGGATTACAGCTCTTGCTTGCTTTTTGTTTACATTTGCTTTCCCCATTTCTTGATTTTTAAGCTTTCAGAATCACTATTTTAGGTGTTTCTTTTTTTTTTTGGAATTGGGTTTTGTTCGATGAACCATTCTGAAACTCCTTTTTTCTTATTTTTATTTTTAATTGTAAAATATACATAAAATTTACTCTCTTAACCATGTTTTTTTTTTAGACAGGGTCTTGCTCTGTCACTCAGGCTGGATTTCAGTGGCATGATCTCAGCTCACTGTAGCCTTGACAACCTGGGCTGAAGCAATCCTCCCACCTCAGCCTCCTGAGTAGCTGGGATTACAGCCACGTGCACCGCCACACCTGGCTAACTTTTAAAATTATTTGTAGAGACAAGGTCTTGGCTATGTTGCCCAGGCTGATCTCAAACTCCTGAGCTCAGGTGATTCTCCTACCTTGGCCTCCCAAAGTGCTGGGATTACAGGCTTGAGCTTCTGTGCCCAGCCTTAACCATTTTAAGTGTACAGTTCAGTAGCATTTAGTACATTTACATTGTTGTACAACCATCCTCCAGAACTCTTTACCATGCAGAACTGACGCTCTATACCCATTACACAACCCCAGTTCCCCCTTCTCAGCCCCCAGCAACCACCATTTATGAATTTATAAATTTGATTAGGAACATCATGTTAAGTGGAATCATACAGGATTTGTCTTTTTGTGACTAGTTTATTTCACTGAAGCATGATGTCCTTAAAGTATATCCATATTGTAGCATGTATCAGAATTTCCTTTCTAAGGCTGAGTAATCTGTTGTATATATGAATAAGTATATATAAAGCTCCTTTTAACAGACACTTAAATTCATTTACATTTATTTATAATAGTGATATGTTTAGTAGAACCCATTTACTTTTTCTTTATTTTCAGTATTAACATAAGTGATTTGGTGTTTTAGCCCTAAGCAGATAAAGGATTAGAGATTAGAATGAGGAAGAGGGTTGCTTCACATAGACGAAGTTCAGTTTTTGTGGAATAAACAAATAAGTGATTATCTCTGTCTGCCTCTTTGTCTCTCTCTCTCTCTCTTTTTTTTTTAATAAGAGATGAGGGGTCTCCCTATGTTGCCCAGGCTGGACTTGAACTCCTGGGTTCAAGTGATCCTGGAACTGCAGATATGCACAGCTGTGCCCGAAGATCCCTTTCTCTTACATTCCTTTCTTCTGGTCTGTGTTTCAGTCCATCCTACGCTGTTAAGTTAGAACAACCTGAAACAGCTTTTATCATGTCACTCTTCTCTCAGAAACCTTCATTGGTTCCCTGTTGCCTGCTGAATTATGTAAACTCTTCACCCTGGCATTCAGTAACTTCTGCAATCTGGGCCTGATGTATTCCTTTAATTGTGATGCATCTCTTACAACTACCCTGATACCACCAGTGCTTAAGCGAAACGGAATTATTAGCTTTTCTGAAAGCTAATAATTTTGTGCTGCTTTCTCTCACCTTCAAGCCTTTTCTTAGGCTATTTTCTTTGCCTAGTGTATGCTCCCTTAAACCACTTCCCCACCAGCAGGCAAAACTTACCTAGTCTTATAAGCCCTTCTTGGTCCCATGTTCTTCCTTACACTAACTCATTCATTCATTATCCATCCCGATGCTTCTCCTGATTCATTCATTCATTATCCATACCGATGCCTCTCCTGATCCCTAAACCTGCCTATGCCTATTAAGCGCTTGGATTTGCCTCAAGCATCTGACGTTCAGCTACCCACCTGCGTTTCCTCTCTCAGGAAAAGCCTCACCATCCACCCAGGTGCCAAGCCAGGACACTGGGAGCCACTTTTGCCTCCCTGTCCCTCTCCCCTCATCCAATAAGTCACCAAGTCCTGTCAATTCTCCCTTCAACAGACCTTTCCTTTCCTTCCTGGGCACACCCTTGAGTGGTGCTCACCAGGGAACAGATGTGGCAAATGTTCCAGGCTGGCCTCACCCGGGTCTCTAGACACTTGGCTCAGAGGCAGAACATGGCTAACCCTAGATAAGCCTTGTGTGAATTCCTGGCAAGAAAGTCCCCTGCTGTCTTAGTCTGTGCATTCTCTGACTAGCACAGTATGTGGCGAGAGCAGGTGTTGAGGAAATGTTTGTCTAATTCTAAGGGGCCTGCCAGGCCTTGATACAAATGGCGTCACATTTACATGAATAACCCAGAGTTTCTCTAATTATCCTCACCTGCCTGCCCAGGACCTTCAACCTCATCTGCTAAGTCGGCCTCAGGCGTTTCTAGACATCTTAAGGGACCGCATGGCATCCAAGGCCACTGGCATCTACTGTACTCCCCTCCCACCGGCGCTTCCCTTTGCTAGCATCTGCAGCCACAAGTGACACTTAAGGGAGATTTACCTCCACTACTGGGAGTGTTAGTGTCTGTGACAAAAGTGCTGGTTGCTGGGCTGAGGGGGTCTGAGCATGCTGGGTGGAAGCCCTGAAGAGGAAGGGAGAAGGTCTCTGCCCACATCCCACATTTGCCGTGCATCCCTGAGTTCCAAAGCAGCCTCGCTAGGCTCTAGAGCCCCTAAATCTCCAAAGACAGCAGCTCCTCCGCGAGCTAGCTGCCCCTGACCGAGGCTCACAGCTTGCCTAGGGGAGGGCAGGGCAAAAGTCCCTGCTATTCTCTTCCTTTCCTGGCTCAGGCCTTGATCCAAATAGCTCCCTTCTTCCAAGACACTACTCCCCAGGCCTCCTCTTCCTGATAATAATAGTGGCTAACAAGTTTTACTAGATTTTAGGCAACTCAAGGAGCTAGCTGTTATTTTGTTCATTCTACAAGTGAGGAAGGAAGCACAGACAGTGGTTAAGTTACATGTCCAGAGACACACAGAGGGCCTAGTGCAGTAGCTCATGCCTGGAATCTCAGCACTTTGGGTGGCTGAGGTGGGCGAGTCACTTGAGGTCAGGAGTTCGGGACCAGCCTGGCCAACGTGGTGAAACCCCATCTCTACTAAAAATAAAAAATTTAGCCAGGTGTGGTGGCGGGCGCCTGTAATCCCAGCTACTTCGGAGGCTGAAGCAGGAGAATCACTTGAACCCAGGAGGCAGAGGTTGCAGTGAGCCAAGATTGCACCACTGCACTGCAGCATGGGCAACAGAGCGAGACTCTGTCTCCACACAGAGGAACACTTGGCATCAGGGAGTCTGTTGTCTGACCCGCAACTAGGCAGCCTCATACATTATTTTCACTAAGAGACCAGTGGGGCTGGAAAGGGACTTGTGAGGTGCTAAGTAGCCAGTGAGAGCTTCTGGGTCCTGTCGCAGTTTTGCCCTTTCTTCCCTCAAAAAAAGGTCTCTCCACTTCTCTGTGGGAAAGGCTTGGGCAAGTTCTCTGGTTTCCAATGAGGCCAGAGAACCTGTGCTGATCCCTAACATCTTCACCCATCGGGGGCAAAATAAGTAAAATAAAAGTAATGTAGCAAATGTTTTTATAAAAGTGTTAATTTAAATTAACGGACTATTACCTATTCTTAGAGCTTTCTCTTTTGTTTTTGGCATTAAAATATCCTTTCTATTATAAAATGATAAGTTGGTGATTCTTTAGAAATCCTTAT